AAGAATGCACTACTTGCACACCTGCCTTGTGAAAACGAGGAAACTGAGATCCAAGGAGCTGTACAAAGTTATGCACAGCACTAACAGAATTGGGACCAGGAAAGGAGTTTCTGACTTAGTTCTGTGCCTCTGGGGAGTCTGGACATCTCAAAAGTTAGGGATTTTTGCGATAAAGCTTTGTCAATTTACCAGTTTCTCCCAGCAGAAGAAATTTGGGTCCTATTTTTGAAGCACTTATTGTGAATAATTAAATTGAGCTGCTTTAAAAATACACATTGATTTTGATTTTATTTGCTTTTACCATCCTGGTAGAAAGATTTGTGATTGAAAGGGAGTGTAAAAGTTTAATTAACTCTTAGAAATGACCCAAACAGATACTGATCCTAGATCACCCCTCCCCGCAAACACATCAAGAATTTTCAGGACCATTGCAAGATCTTTATTCCTACTAGATATTATGGGATTTATAAGGAATCCTAGCTTTTGTGAAGTTTTTGGTAGGAAATTAATATATAATTAGAGAAACTGAATTTTGTAACTGTAGGATTGAGCATCTGTAATAAAATGCCTTTTTGAAATTTCTAAGTATATTTTATAGTAGAAAATCACAGATGTGGGGGTTCATTATAATATTTTAGTTTGTTCAGTTAGTTTCATTCTATTTGATAGGTGGGTATTTCAACTTTTTTTTTGTTTTTATTCTTAAAAAATCAGTTTGTTTTTGTCAGTTTTTATAGTAGGCAATATTTTATATTTCTGTTTTGCGTTTGGACGTGCTGATTGAGTCAGTTTATGTTTATTGGGCACTTCCCCAATTCTGAATATTATTTTATTAAATAAAAAAAAGCTTACTGTGTTATGACATTCTTTCTCTATTTTTCTTTTATAGCCAACACATATCTCTTTATGGTACAAGCTCGAGGTATAATGTTGAGAGAAAATGTGAAAACAATAGGTCATATGATCAGGCTGTACACAAATAAAAACAGTACGCTCAACGGTACAGGTAAGACTACTTCCTGCTTAACCCCTTGTAGTTACAAAGCAGTAAACCAAATCTTTTACAGTCTGTTTTGCCTTCAGGTAACTTCCTGTTAAAGATGAAGAAGGTATCTTCCCCTAAGCGTCCTGGTAGATTATTTTACTGTGCAAATCAAGACTGTTACCTATTTTAGGATGTATGAACGTGTGGTCACAAAAGTGATGAGGTTTTGTACAGACACTTAAGTTAATTCTTGTAAACAAAATATAGAAAGCAGCTTCTACTTTTTCAATTCGTATGTTGTATTTAAGAGAAATTAACCAGAGAATAATTTATTCATCTTAGTAAGCCATACTACCATCTCTCTTTATGTTCATTCTAGTTCCTAAGTTGTTCTTCCAACTAGGTCTAGAAAATAGTTGTTTTTAATTATAGAAGATTGTTAATAGTGTTATGGCCTTTTTAAGGAGCTAAAGGAGAAATTTTATAAAATTGGAAATTGGTAGCTACTCCTTTTTATTTTACTTATTTATTTTTTTAGACAGAGTCTCGCTCTGTTGCCCAGGCTGGAGTGCAGTGGCGCAATCTTGGCTCACTGCAAGCTCCATCTACCAGGTTCACGCCATTCTCACGCCTCAGTCTCCCAAGTAGCTGGGATTACAGGCGCCCATCACCACGCCCGGCTAATTTTTTTTTAAATTTTTGATAGAGACGGGGTTTCACCATGTTAGCCAAGATGGTCTCAATCTCTTGACCTCGTGATACGCCCGCTTCAGCCTCCGAAAGTGCTGGGATTACAGGCATGAGCCACTGTGCCCGGCCTACTCTTGTCTTTTTAAAATGTTACCTGGAAGTAGAAGCTCCATTAGAATTCCAGGAGGTTAAAATCTAATAGGCTGAACCAATAATTTAATGATGGTAGAATTGATGTAAATAGATTTCACTATTGTGGAAGAATGTGAATGCTCGTTTATGGCAGGGTTGCCACAGTGTCTGCCAGGGTATTATTAGGTGTTACTTTAAAGGATTCAGTGGGGTTGTCAGTTGTTGTACCCTTTATGGTCTCATTTTGAACAGTTAAAAATAAAGATTTAATTTGTGTTAGTAATTCTTCCTTGTGTCACTGTAAACCTACACATTCTACTAAGAGAAAGTCTGTCTTTCAGCTGTAGATGTTCTTTCTTAAATGTATGTCAAGGTGGGTGATAGTTTTAGACCCTTCTAAAAATTCAAGACTGTGACATATTGATCTCAATTTAATATCACATGTGCTTCTATAAAATCCATTCTAGTCATTTGCCTAATATGTTTATGATGCCACAAATCAAAACACTCTTGTTTTATTTTAATTTTTTAACCTTGAAGGAATTTTTTTAGAAGAACTGCCTCAGCATAGTTGATGTTTTAATTCTACAGTAAAAGTCTCATTAACTATTCTTTAGCATGAATGAGTCTTCTGAATAGTAGGTCAATTTTAGAAGTTTAAACATTTTAAAAGCTTCTGTAGGATTTGTGCTGGTTGAATAAGTTGATTGTAAAAATGTTCACTGAAAGTTTGTTCAACTGAAAGGAAATAGACATCTTTAAATTGGTGTATTTGTGTGAGTGCTAAAAATTTGTGCATATCAGCTTGTTTTCCCTGGGGTATGAATAAGGTATATGTGTGGATGTTGAGCTTGATTAGGAGGAATGATTACATGGGCAAGACAATCTTTCCCCATAGTATCCTGCAACCAAAAAAAAAAAAAAAGGAAAATCCTTTCCTCCTCTCACCAAGTCATAGTTTCAATAAAGACCAAAGAACCAATGCATACTTAGATTAAAGTTTGCTTACTTTTATGAAACTTTGAAAACTTTTCATAGGGTTCCTTTACTAATGGTAAAACTGTTCTCAGGAAACAGTCATTGTATACATTAGGGATTAGGTTTGGATGTAACAGAGACCTGCCTGTGGTGGTTTAAACACATGAGGCTTTCTGTTCTCATGTGAAAGAACTCTGCAAGTTGGATATCTGTGGCTGTTATGGAGGCTCCTTAAAGTAAGTCATCACACACTTTTCATTTTCTGCCATCTGTCATGTGGCTCCATGGTTAACTCATAGTCTAAGATGGCTGCTGTTTGAACTTGGGTCAGTAGGAAGGAGGAAAGCGAGAACAAAGAAGAACAAATAAGGTACCTCTTTTCTGGAGCCTTCCCAGAGGTCCCACACAGTATTTCTTCATACATTTAATTGGCTAGAACTTAATTGCATGGCCACATGCGATAACACTGGGAAATATAGTCTTGACCAGAGTATGCTGGAACTCTAGTGAAACTGGCATTCTGTTACCTACGGGGAAAGGGAAGAATGGAGTTTGAGTCAGCAATGAGGCTCCGCCATGTTCATTTAGCCAACATTTACGAATAATTATTATAGTTAGTATATTTAACCAGATATTGGAGACACAATATTAAGAAAAACAGTCTCCTTTAATATGAGGATCTCTAGGCCTCTGGGAGAGATGGAAACATGAATAGTTATTTATAATGCAACTGGTTATTTCTACATAGACTTCTATAGATACAATATCCAAAAAAGAAGATAATGGCCTATAAGGTGTACAAAAAGCTAACTGAGCTCTAGAGGGGAATTGATTAATATGCAGTGGCTCATTTATAATTTAACACTAAATGATAAATAGATTGTGATAGTTATAAGCACATTTGATTTCCAAAAGGGGTTTTTAATCCTATACCTGACTTTCTGTGGCATCAAATATAAATAGATGTATACTATTTTTGTAAATAAATTATATACTCTCATAATCAGATGGTGCCATGTAGCCCACAGAGCCAAATTATGAAAACAAGACGTATTCAGTGAATTCATCTAATTACTGAAGCAGATAAGGGCCATGCAATGTTAGAGTGGATAGGTTTGTTGGAAATAACCCAGCATGCCTCCTCATTTGATGGGTACATGAATTGAGGCCCCCAGACACTGCCAGACTGACAAGACAAGTTAGTGGGAAACAGACTAGGACTCTCATCGGTTTCTAACACCTGTTTTAAGCTGCTGTTTCGCAGCAAAATAAAGCCATTAAAAGGTGTTCTTTGGTGCTGTCCTCCTTTTCCTTTAAGTGATAAGGTCCAGTGAGAATTAGTAGGGGATCCATCTGGCAGTTTTCATTCTTTGTTTGCCTTTTCTTTGGTTGTGTTTCTGGAAGGGAGGAAGAAAGCAGGGGGCCCAGAGCTCATTTTATTTTTATCCATTCATTAGATGAAATAATGTCTACCTTTTATAGCAGTTGTGGTGGTTCCCAAATGCATCTGTCATACATAACCTTTTAAAATGCTTCCTGACTTTGAAAGCAGTGGTTATACATGATGGACATTGCTCACCTAACAACTTTTGTAGGAATAATGATTTTGTGGGTTTTTTTGTTTTTGTTTTTTTTTGAGACAGAGTCTCGCTCTGTCGCCCAGGCTGAAGTGCAGTGGTATGATCTCAGCTCACTGCAAGCTCCGCCTCCTGGGTTCAGGCCATTCTCCTGCCTCCACCTCCCAAGTAGGTGGGACTACAGGCGCCCGCCACCATGCCTGGCTAATTTTTTGTATTTTTAGTAGAGACGGGGTTTCACCGTGTTAGCCAGGATGGTCTTGATCTCCTGACCTTGTGGTCCACCCTTTTGGCCTCCCAAAGTGCTGGGATTACAGGCATGAGCCACTACGCCCAGCCAATTTTGTGGGTTTATTACAGTAAAATCTCCAAAAGCTTAAATCATTATTGGCTGTATTATCATTTGTGAGGTGTTTATTTATAGTATGTTCCTACTATGTTGTAGGTACTATTATTAGGTGCTAGAAATCAAAGATAATTTGATTTCAATTAAAAGAGATATTCAGAATAATGGCCGGGGTGGCGGATAGACTATATACACATAATACATTGGGAAGACACAAATACCACCGGACAGAGTACTGAAGGAGTGTGGAGGTGTTTCTCTAAGTCTGGCAGTGAGTTGAGCTCCTTAGGAGGTGGCCAAGAATAGCAGATGTTTAGCTCTAAAACTTTGTATTCAATGAAGTGAATATAATGATATTGCGTAACTTGAAGGCACTTAAATGTGGTTCTTTAAAAACTGATAAAAGTGATGGAATGTTTACTCTTGTGATTCAGTCATTCTAGCACTAAAATAAAAAGTAGAACAATTCTCTCTGGCCCTCCTGTTGCCATCTGACTCCCCAGAAGGAGTTAATAGTTTGTTTTGCAGAAATGTCTAGAGAGCCGAGCACTTCTGTGAGTTGGATGTGGGTTCAGAGAATCATAGCATGTGGCTAAGAGAAGGAGCCCAAGCATTAATGATGAAATTAATAAATTATGCAGAGTAAGGAAATACTCTTATTTAAAGTTAATGCATGACATTAACAAAAGGATTGAATGAAAATGTAGATATTTTTCTGCCTCAGGATTATAAGAAAATGAGCCTTGTAACGTCTCAAGGCAGATGACCCCCAGGGACAAACTTACTTTTTTTTCTTTTGTATTTTAAAATATTGTTATATCATAGTTGTACATCCAAGGACAACCTTATTTATTGTCTCATTCCTGTGAATGTGTAGTGTATAGTATGTCCTTAGTAAAAATTGAAGAGATTCAGAAAAATTATCATCTCTATATAGCTAGCCCATCTTTTTTTCTGGTGGTATGTGCAACAAAAGCTATAATATGAACTCTGTGTGTGTGTGTGTGAGAGAGAGCGAGAGCGCACACTAGCTAATTAATGAAGAACTTGCCATTCAATATTTATTGTTTTAACTGCTCATTTATTCATATTCTTGCATTTTTAAGTAGAACTTTTTATATTTTAATAGTAGAAAAGGGTATAATGTAATAACAGTCTCCTAGCTCACTCCTCCCTGAGTCCCAATCCTCAGAGAACTAACAATTTATTCTGTATTTATCTTTATGTTTCTATCCTGCTGTCTCTTGATTTATCAATTTAAACTACTCTTGTTATGGAAGAAAGACATTTAGTATTATAGTCTCACCCCAATTTTTCCTATCCTTATCCCCAATATAATTATGTCACAATTTAAATTCAAATCGGTATTGTTGATGTTGTTAAGAGAATGTAGATAATGGTTTGTTTTCCTGAGTCTAGTTGTGATTGTTCGTTTTGTAGATCTGTTTATTTTTGTTGATGTTACTTGTTAACTCTTTTTCCCCCCAATTTGCAGAGCCGTCTTAATCTATCGCTGATTTTCCCTTAGGCACATGAGTTGACCACGCTAAGGGGGGGTTTCCAAAATTCCCATGCCATTGTCTTCTCTCTTCCAGTGCTGCTTTTGAGAAGTCTGTTGACCATCCTGATGGCAGTTACTGTTCATGGACCAGTTTTTTCTGGAGACTTTTGGGATCTTTTTGTATTTTTAAATTTTACAAAGAGCATCTTGGAGCTTTGTTTTTCTTCTCTTGCTGGGAGCAGTCCTATCAGTATGGAATATCTTACCCTTCATTTCTCCAAAATATTTTTATATTATTTCTTTGATAATTTGTCTTCCTATTATTTTCCTTTCTTTTTGGAACTCCTATTATGTATTATTTCTCTCTCGTTTTTCAATTCTTTTTCTTTCCTTTCTATCTTTCTGGGAGATTGCTCTGACTTTACTACAATGCTTTGATTTGATTTTTTAAATTTTGGCAAACTTATTTTTAAGAATTCTTTTTTTTTTCTTTTCTTACTGTTACTGTCTCCCTCAAATAAGAATGCCTTATCTTCCTTTCCAGGAATATTGAAGATAAATAAGTAACTCTAAGGTGTAAATCAATGAACTTGACTAGACACTGTCACAAAACTCATAACAATAGTAATCTTAAGCAGTTTTGGTGGGAGTGACAGAAACCCAATTCATGCTTATTGCACTTGCTGCTACCACTAGCAAGGTAGGAGTCCCCATAGAGAGAGAAGCCCTTTTTTTTTTTTGTAACTCTTTTCTCTCTTTCCAAGATTATCCCGAAGGCAATAATTCAAGTGATTATCTTGTTCAAACAACAACGTATCTCCCGGAAAACTTCACATACTCACCATACCTCCCCTGTCCAGAAAAGCTGCCTTATATGCGTAAGTCGTCATCTAATTTTGACTTAACTGTTTTATTTACATACATGACTATTTTGTTTTAAAGGTGGCAGTTCTCATTCCTTTCCGTAATCGCCATGAACATCTTCCAATTTTTTTCTTACATCTGATTCCAATGCTCCAGAAGCAGCGGCTGGAATTTGCGTTTTATGTCATTGAACAGGTGAGAATACTTTTCATAGTGGTCACTAAGTATCTATTTTTTTCTCTCGGTCTGCTCCATGAAGACTGGCACACAACCTTTTAACCGTGCGATGCTTTTCAATGTGGGCTTCAAAGAGGCCATGAAAGACAGTGTCTGGGACTGTGTAATCTTCCACGATGTGGATCATCTACCTGAAAATGACCGGAACTATTACGGATGTGGAGAAATGCCACGTCATTTTGCTGCAAAGCTGGATAAATACATGTATATGTAAGTAGTGTGCACTATTCCTGATATTGTACTATTTTTAGAATACTGTGTCTTTCTTTTCTAGTCTTCCATATAAAGAATTTTTTGGTGGTGTAAGTGGGCTGACAGTGGAACAATTTAGAAAGATCAATGGTTTTCCTAATGCCTTCTGGGGATGGGGAGGAGAAGATGATGACCTTTGGAACAGGTATGTTGAGGTACAAATTGTTCACTAATAGACTATATTTTCATTTCCATATATGGCATTGTAGAGTTCACTATGCTGGATATAATGTAACCAGACCAGAGGGAGACTTAGGAAAATACAAGTCAATTCCTCATCACCATAGAGGTGAAGTCCAGTTTTTAGGACGGTAAGTTGAATGTCATCTTCAGATACCAAGGTTTGCTTTTTTGTTTTTTCCTCTAAAACTATAGGTATAAATTACTAAGGTATTCCAAGGAGCGTCAGTACATCGATGGACTGAACAATTTAATATATAGGCCAAAAATACTGGTTGATAGGTTGTATACAAACATATCTGTAAACCTCATGCCAGAGTTAGCTCCAATCGAAGACTATTAAAAGAAGTGGCTGTCGTGGCAAGGTAGACCACAATGCTGGATCATAAACTTGGAGCGCGCTCTTAGTGGAGGTCAGTGATTGGCTGTGTCACAGTGCCCTTTTCTCTGAGAAGAGCCAGCAGTCCACAGTGTTTACAGAGTGGGACTATATACAGTCACCCTTCTCTCACCCGTCCTCCCTGCTCTGAGACACACCCCTGTGGCGAGCACCGCAGAAACGGGAAGCCACTACTTAAGATCGGAAGTTAAGAGAGCTCCCTCCGAAGAGAAAATTTTTATACTAAAATCTATAATTTAATTCAAGAGAATGCTTTTATTTCCGTTTAAACATATTTTGTATATATGTGATATAAATTAATGTGTGCAAATTGTTTAAAAATTAGATGTGTTGCAGTTTTGCATGTAATCGGTTATACCTTTATTGGACTTTTATAGACATTTTTTATTTGCATGAAAAAAACTCACTAAATTTACATCACTAAACAAAGGTTAACCCTTGTGTGAAATGAAGGAACTGTCAATAATTGACAGCCAACTAATACAGTAAACTGTTATACTAGTTTTGAGCTTTAGACCTCAGCCTTTTGTGTGGAAGAAGTCACAGCTTTCTTAGGCTTTAAAGGAAAAGAAGGAAGGACTTAAATAGCTTTTCTTCCTACCGGGATTACCTATGTTTTTCCTTGCTTGCAATCTCATCTGATTTTGCTAGAAATCACAACCATATTGTTTATGCATATTGCATGAGTATTACCAAGAAAAATCTTAAAAGTTGTGATGTGACATGATATAAAGGATCTCTTTATGTTAAATGTCTTTCCATGTACCTCTGGTGTGTCAGGGATTTTGTGCCTCAAAAAATGTTTCCAAGGTTGTGTGTTTATACTGTGTATTTTTTTTAAATTCACGGTGAACAGCACTTTTATTATTTCCAGTTCAGAAGAGCCAAAAAAAAGTATCTTCATTTAAAAAGAAATCAAGTCAGTTTTTTTAAAAGAATGATCTATGGAAGAAAACCCAATAGTACTTATAATATACAAATGAATTATACTATTAGATAAGAATTAAATATTCTATTTTTATAAAGATAAATACTTAGTAGATAAAAACAAATTTTAAGTTTAGTTTTCAGACATAGAATTTCACTTTTGGAGGGGACCCTTGAATGTTAGTTTCATTCAAACTATATTTTGTTTTTTTCACTTTTAAGAGATTATATCTCTGGTGTTAATTACTAAAATTTTCTTTCTAAAAGTATAATTTAATAGAATTATCTTAAAATACATGATCAGTATTCAGTGCGCTGATATTATAATGTCTTCTATATGTAGTATCTAAAAGCATAATTTAATAGCATTGTCTTAAAATACGTGATGAGTTATTTGGTGCACTGATGCCATAATGTCTTCTATATGTAATATCTTACATGTTTGCATGAGTGTCAGGGCTTTGTCCAGTTATCTTCATATGACTGTTCTCTGAAAAAAGGTCTTACTACCTGATATCAAGTACATATCTTAATTTTGGATGAATTTTTCCACAGTAAAGCCGAACAGTATTCTTTTTTGAAAATTAGCAATTATAAAGATTGTTTAAAATATCTTGATATTTTCACAAATTTTAAACAAAAAATTAAATATCTATAAAGTGAATGTTCAACAACAATGATGAGCAATAGAAATCTATATATGAGAAACGTTTGGATAATATTTGCCTCAAGGATTGTTTACCTAAAACAGAACTATGGTTATTTATCTCAGATTGTAAGTTTTATTTTGAAGTGTCATTTTTATGGCAATATTGATAACACAAATGACCACAAACTAAATCATAAAATAATTGAATCCTTACACTTTGAGAAAATGGATAGCTTCTGTGTTATGATACCAAACAAAATATTTTCATATTTATTTCTTAGAACTATTTCCAAAATATTTATATTTCAGTTTTTTTATGGTACTCGAAAAATCAAACCTTCTGAAAATTATGATATTTGTACTTCATTTGTGTATTAGTTCATTTTCTGTTTCTATTACATAGTTTTTAAAGTCAATGAAAGAGATTGAGAATGTTAACATTTGTTGATCAATGTGGAGCTGTCCACATTCGGTATCTTTTCATTTTTATATATATTTTACAGTTTCAAGAAAACTTAGTACTACTAGTATCTGCCTTATTTTCTTAAGTCTGATGTTAATTTTTGTTTCAGGAGTGAGATATAAACATTTTGCTTTTTTTCAGTTTTGAAATATAGTTTGTCATCCTGTGAAAACCACCTCGTTTGCTTTTTGTTTGTTTGTTTTGCTTTTTTAGTGTAGACCTAAAATTATTTTTGCCTATAAACAGTGAACTTAATATGTTTCTGTGAGAGTGACAGAGCTGTGCCCGTTTATCTTCATTGTATTAATTATTACATAAAGATTAACAAATACATTGCAAATGCAAATTATAGGATGTTTGGAGGATTTATTAATGAGCATGTATTGATTGCCTATTCCATATCCAGTGCAATGCTAGGTATGTCTATGGAAGGAGTATTATTACTTCATTTCTAAACAAATGAAGTCAAGCAAATTGAGATCTTTCTGAAATTATGAAGACATCTTCTGATAACTTATCTGTTGTATTTCCTAGTCTCAAAGTCAAGAAACCCGTATATGTGGACCTAGGGCTAATAGGAGGTCCCTATGGCACTAACTGGGAAAATTACATGGTGCTTTTCAACTACAGAAAGAAGTAATGACTAATGGGCCTGTCTGTAGAGAAGAAAAGGAGAAGAGTACACATTTGCTGGAACTATATATAATTCACAGTGGAGATAGTTAATTCTTTGCTAAAACTAGGGTTTTATGAGTATTTTTTAAATCTACATTTAAGTTTTTGTTTTTGTGAAAAGTTATTCAGTAAGAAAACTTTATAATATTAAGTAGATACAGTTATGTATTAAAAATTTCCTTATATACCCTTTTGCCAGCCAAGATACTGATATTTTAAAACAAAATGGAAAAATGTCCAATACAATATTCTCTTTCTGGAGGCTTCCTACAAGTGAAAGCAGATTTTGTCATTTTATTTGGCCTTTGCTTGTCTTTGATATATTTCTTTATGTGTTTTTCAAATACATACTGTTGTAGATTTATTGTCTTGTATTTGCAAGTATGCCGGTTGAGAGAACTAAAATGGTTATAGTATTGTTTATCAGAAAGAGGAAGTGTACTTAAGATTATTTTATTTATTTAGATGAAAGGCTTCTACATAAATGCACTGAAATAAATGCTAGTAATTTCTTGTATCCCACTTCTTTTTTTGCTTCTCATGGAAATGTTTGTACTTTTTTATCATTGTCTTTTATGAAATATAATGTTCTAAAGACTTTGTGTGAAGATGTAATTATTTTCCTCTCA